AAAGGCATCAACAGAAGGGAATCACTAAAAATGTAGGGGAAAAGAAACACTCGGCTGGAGCTTTGGTTTCTAAGCAGATCCTTCTGGAAAGACGCTTAGGGAGAGTCTAGGGAGCAGCTCTGACGTCAGTAGCTGCCATCGGAAGTCAGGTCATGTTCTACAAAAAGCAGTGACGCACGCCCGACAGCACCCGCGGGGCCGGACAGCGGCTTCACCAGCCCCGCGGGTCCGAATCGCACGCGGCCGGGTCCGCTCTCCCGGGAGGAGAGCCCGGCGTGGACCAGCGTGACGACCCCAGCGTGCTGCGGCCTCTCCCCGAGGGCCCCTCCACAAGGGTCCCTGCGCGGGCCGGGCTCGGCCGTTGCCACTCGGGACAGCCATCCCCTCGAGTTCGCGCTCGCCGTCCCCGCCTTCACCTCCCGGGTTGGGAGGCGGGCGACTGCGCGCGAGGTAAAGGAACTTGCGTTCCCCGGCGCCGAGGCGGCAGCAGCGCAGTGCACAGCGGCTTCTGAAGGCGGCGTCGACGGGGAGCTGCGCGTGGCTCCCAGTTTCCTGGTTACGTGCGCGCCGGCAGAGCCAAAACCTGCAGCCGAAACTCCCGCTTCTCCGTAAGGATTAAAGGGCGGGCGCACTACCGGGAGACGTGTCAAACTCAGCGCGCCTCATGGCGGCCGCGGAGCCCCACCCGCTCCTACTCCAGTCCTCTCACGCCCACTGACTTACCCTGCGCACGCGCGCTGAGGCTCCGTGGGGCCGCCGCGGGCCCCGCCCCGAGGTGGGAGGGCCTGACGCATCCACAGCTGGCCAATCGGCGGATGGCCTCGCGCGCCCGCCCCCTCCCCCTGCCCCCGGCGCCGGGCTCCACGTGCCAGTGTTTGTGTACGTGCGGCCGTGGCGGGGCTGGACAGGGTCCGGGTCGTTGAGGATTAGGCTGCTCGGGCGTAACCGGAGCTGGGGCGCGGCTGCCAAGGGCCGGCCCGGAAGTCCCAGCGGTCTTTAAATTCTCCCGTGCTAGGGCCAGCCTGCGCATTCTTACCTGTCGGGGTGCGGCGAGTGTCTCACCTCTCTGCACTTCCAAGGACTCTTGTCATCTGCCTTAGGCGGGAAATGCTGTTGCTGGATTGCAACCCCGAGGTGAGATTCGGGCTCACAGAGCCCGAGCTTTTGGAAGGGTGCTGGATCTGTTCTCTTCCTGCAGGTGGATGGTCTGAAGCATTTGCTGGAGACAGGGGCCTCGGTCAACGCACCCCCGGATCCCTGCAAGCAGTCGCCTGTCCACTTAGCCGCAGGAAGCGGCCTTGCTTGCTTTCTTCTCTGGCAGCTGCAAACGGGCGCTGACCTCAACCAGCAGGTAACTAGGTAACTGTTGCTGTGTACAGCCGTGGAGACTCTAAAATGCACCATCTTACCTTAAGGATGTTTTAGGAGAAGCTCCACTACACAAGGCAGCAAAAGTTGGAAGCCTGGAGTGCCTAAGCCTGCTTGTAGCCAGTGATGCCCAAATTGAGTGAGTATGAAAACAGTGGCTTCACATTTTATTTCATTTCACTCCGTTTTTATCCTGTTTTCAGTTTATGTAATAAGAACGGGCAAACAGCTGAAGATCTCGCTTGGTCATGTGGATTTCCAGACTGTGCCAAGTTTCTTACAACAATTAAATGTATGCAGACAATAAAAGCAAGTGAACACCCTGACAGGAATGATTGTGTTGCCGTGCTCAGACAGAAACGGAGTCTCGGAAGTGTAGAAAATACCAGTGGGAAAAGGAAGTGCTGGTAAGTAACTCAGAGCTGCTGCTTTTTTCCTCCCGCAGTGATCTCTTGTTTGCATAGCATTTATTATTCCATTTAATACTGACACTCGTATTTCTAGTAGTATTGTTTCATTCTCATTAACATTTTAGTACTGGTTATACTTACCAGAGTCTAGAGACCAAAAATGGGACTGCATGGTGGAAGTTTGGGGATAAAACTCTTTTTAAAAAAAAGTTTTTAATGTTAACGTGTTTTTAAAAACAGATGTCACGTGGGTTATGAAGAAGTCTGAAGAACGCCTTCATTTCATGCAAATCTATAAGCTCCTGCTTTTGGCTTTACCATATGTTGTGTCTAATCTCCTTCTGAGAAGGACGAAAAACTTTCTTCCAAGTGAAGATCCATTTAAGAACACATGTATTTACATGCCTATAATATGCTGGTTGTGTATGCTTTGTCTTTTAAGTTATTAAAGGAACGTCTAAAAAATACATTCTCCGTGCAGTATTTACAACCTTTGAAAAAGGTCATAATTTAAATCGTCAAACTAGAACCAGGATTTAATGTGAAAAATTAAACTGATTCTTTATTCACAAATTTATAATACCACTCTACTGCAGTCTTTGACTCCAAGATATTTTAAATCATATTTGGTCGCTGAGGAAGACATAAGTTATAGTATGCATCCTTGTTCCAAAAATCTGGGCCCTTCCATCCGCACCAGCCCTGGATAGAGAAGACGGGAAAGGAAAGCCTTTTACAAAGTTACAAGATTATGTCATGGAAATCGTGACATCAGGCTCTGTCAGCAGGACCTTGGAATAAGACTCTAAATGGCTTTATCATTCAAGGATTTGAATTCCTACTAGCATAGAAAAGTAACGTATCTTACCCTTTAAGGTAGGTTTTTGAACTTTTAATTCTATGTATGTAATTCATCATAAAAATCATTAAAAAAAATTTACCTGTAACTGTTATTCCAGATACCACACTTTACTGATTC